TAAGCAAGTCCGCAAAGAAGCATATTGCACCTTGAGGGAGAGGAAGAAAGAGTTGCGGGGGCGCGTGGGGTAGGGCCCGGGAGGCAGTGGGTGTTGGCAAGAAACGGAGTAGGAGGCTCTACAGAGGAGACTGGTCCTTGGTTAAGTGTCACAGCCGCAGGATGGGAGGGTGTGGGAGGGGTCCGTGGGGCCAACACAGGTGGCCCCTGCTGTGCGCGGCGAGGCAGGCTTGGAATGCCTTCTCCCCGAACAGAGCTAGCCCAGCACTGGGGGCTGGAGGCGCGGCTCTGGTGGGACTGAGGCCGGGAAGCGGCGCCGGGCGGGGTGGGGACTGGGGAGGAGGCGGGGCTGGTGTGGGGGCCACAGGGAGGCGGGCCGGGTTTAAGGGGGTGGCTGTAGGTGGGGTCTGGGAAGTTGGCCTCGGTGGGGACAGGGACAGGAGAGGTGGGGCCGGGACTGGGGAGGTGGGGGGAAATGGGGGCGTGGAGAAACGGAGCTTGGGGTTGGGGACCTGGGGAAGCTGGGTCCTGACTGGGGACAGGGAGGCGAGGCCGGGCTTGGGGGGTGTCCAGGGAGGCAGGGTGTGGGAAGGTCTGGGGCGGGGAAGTGGGGTCTGGGCTGGGGTGGGAGAGTTGGAGTCCAGAAGGGGACCGCGGGGTGGAAGGGGTCCGGGCTGGGACCGGGGTAGGCGGAGTCCAGGAGGGGACGCAGGGTGGGCGGGGTCCGGGCTGGGTCCGTGGGGTGGGCGGGGTCCGGGCTGGGACGCGGGGTGGGCGGGGTCCGGGCTGGGTCCGTGGGGTGGGCGGGGTCCGGGCTGGGTCCGTGGGGTGGGCGGAGTCCAGGAGGGGACCGCAGGGTGGGCGGGGTCCGGGCTGGGTCCGTGGGGTGGGCGGGGTCCGGGCTGGGTCCGTGGGGTGGGCGGGGTCCGGGCTGGGACCGCGGGGTGGGCGGGGTCCGGGCTGGGTCCGTGGGGTGGGCGGGGTCCGGGCTGGGACCGCGGGGTGGGCGGCCCCGAGAGCGTCCCGCAGTGGCTGGAGCCCTGGGCGCTGCAAAGCGTGTCCCGCCGGGTCCCCGAGCGTCCCGCGCCCTCGCCCCGCCATGCTCCTGCTGCTGGGGCTGTGCCTGGGGCTGTCCCTGTGTGTGGGGTCGCAGGAAGAGGCGCAGAGCTGGGGCCACTCTTCGGAGCAGGTAAGTGGAGCCGAGGGGAGCCGGGTCCCGGGTCACCTTTTTAACAGTCTCTTCTCTTTTCTAGGATGGACTCAGGGTCCCGAGGCAAGTCAGACTGTTGCAGAGGCTGGTAGGTATATTCATGGTGCATCTTGAAAGTCCACCGATGATACTGTGTGTTTTCATTCCTACAGAAAACCAAACCTTTGATGACAGAATTCTCAGTGAAGTCTACCATCATTTCCCGTTATGCCTTCACTACGGTTTCCTGCAGAATGCTGAACAGAGCTTCTGAAGACCAGGACATTGAGTTCCAGATGCAGATTCCAGCTGCAGCTTTCATCACCAACTTCACTATGTAGGTGACACGCTGGTCAGGGATGAAGATTTAGCTGGTAGCACAACTGTCTCTTGTATTTCAGGCTTATTGGAGACAAGGTGTATCAGGGCGAAATTACAGAGAGAGAAAAGAAGAGTGGTGATAGGGTAAAAGAGAAAAGGAATAAAACCACAGAAGAAAATGGGTAAGTATTGGTTAATTAAGGAATTAAAAACCCTCCCTGGGGTCCTTTTCCTTTTTCCTGACAGAGAGAAGGGGACTGAAATATTCAGAGCTTCTGCAGTGATTCCCAGCAAGGACAAAGCCGCCTTTTTCCTGAGTTATGAGGAGCTTCTGCAGAGGCGCCTGGGCAAGTACGAGCACAGCATCAGCGTGCGGCCCCAGCAGCTGTCCGGGAGGCTGAGCGTGGACGTGAATATCCTGGAGAGCGCGGGCATCGCATCCCTGGAGGTGCTGCCGCTTCACAACAGCAGGCAGAGGGGCAGTGGGCGCGGGGAAGGTGAGTCCTGCGTGCTGGGTTCGTGCAGATCTAGTTATTAATTATGTTTCTATCTTGTTTGCAGATGATTCTGGGCCTCCCCCATCTACTGTCATTAACCAAAATGAAACATTTGCCAACATAATTTTTAAACCTACTGTAGTACAACAAGCCAGGATTGCCCAGAATGGAATTTTGGGAGACTTTATCATTAGATATGACGTCAATAGAGAACAGAGCATTGGGGACATCCAGGTAATAGGATCGTCGTTGCTATTTCATGTTGGCTACCGTTTTTACTTTCTTTTCCCTCCACCAGGTTCTAAATGGCTATTTTGTGCACTACTTTGCTCCTAAAGACCTTCCTCCTTTACCCAAGAATGTGGTATTCGTGCTTGACAGCAGTGCTTCTATGGTGGGAACCAAACTCCGGCAGGTGAGTGAGTGCCAACCGCCCATTTATTCCTCTGGTTCACTCACAGGCTTACTTTATGCTCTAGGACATTGGTTTCTCCCTCGCTGTCCAAAATTGGGTTCCCAAGGGCTATTTGGATATTTCATGTGTAACCTTACAGGTGAGTAATTTGTAAGCTCCATGGACTTGGGGCTGTGACTGGTTTTGCTTTTGTGTTTGCCTAGACCAAGGATGCCCTCTTCACAATTCTCCATGACCTCCGACCCCAGGACCGTTTCAGTATCATTGGATTTTCCAACCGGATCAAAGTATGGAAGGACCACTTGATATCAGTCACTCCAGACAGCATCAGGGATGGGAAAGTGTACATTCACCATATGTCACCCACTGGAGGTAAAGATGACACCTTCTTTTCACATTGGCTTGGCTTGAGCTGTTCCGTGTTGGTGTCCTGCAGGCACAGACATCAACGGGGCCCTGCAGAGGGCCATCAGGCTCCTCAACAAGTACGTGGCCCACAGTGGCATTGGAGACCGGAGCGTGTCCCTCATCGTCTTCCTGACGGATGGGAAGCCCACGGTCGGGGAGACGCACACCCTCAAGATCCTCAACAACACCCGAGAGGCCGCCCGAGGCCAAGTCTGCATCTTCACCATTGGCATCGGCAACGACGTGGACTTCAGGCTGCTGGAGAAACTGTCGCTGGAGAACTGTGGCCTCACACGGCGCGTGCACGAGGAGGAGGACGCAGGCTCGCAGCTCATCGGGTCTGTGGTCTGTCTTCGTAGGCATGAGAGGCGATCTCCCTCCCTCCCTGTGCTTCCACTGCAGGTTCTACGATGAAATCAGGACCCCGCTCCTCTCTGACATCCGCATCGATTATCCCCCCAGCTCAGTGGTGCAGGCCACCAAGACCCTGTTCCCCAACTACTTCAACGGCTCGGAGATCATCATTGCGGGGAAGCTGGTGGACAGGAAGCTGGATCACCTGCACGTGGAGGTCACCGCCAGCAACAGTAAGAAATTCATCATCCTGAAGACAGATGTGCCTGTGCGGCCTCAGAAGGCAGGGAAAGATGTCACAGGAAGCCCCAGGCCTGGAGGCGATGGAGAGGGGGACACCAACCACATCGAGCGTCTCTGGAGCTACCTCACCACAAAGGAGCTGCTGAGCTCCTGGCTGCAAAGTGACGATGAACCGGAGAAGGAGCGGCTGCGGCAGCGGGCCCAGGCCCTGGCTGTGAGCTACCGCTTCCTCACTCCCTTCACCTCCATGAAGCTGAGGGGGCCGGTCCCACGCATGGATGGCCTGGAGGAGGCCCACGGCATGTCGGCTGCCATGGGACCCGAACCGGTGGTGCAGAGCGTGCGAGGAGCTGGCACGCAGCCAGGTACGAGGCACCTGTGCCAGCCAGGTGTGGGGGACCATGATGTTCTCTTCCTTCTCCCTTTTAGGACCTTTGCTCAAGAAGCCATACCAGCCAAGAATTAAAATCTCTAAAACATCAGGTAAAGCAAAGGATGCGGTTGTGTGTGGATTGCTTTTTCTCTCCGTTTTCTTCTGCTCTGGCAGTGGATGGTGATCCCCACTTTGTTGTGGATTTCCCCCTGAGCAGACTCACCGTGTGCTTCAACATTGATGGGCAGCCCGGGGACATCCTCAGGCTGGTCTCTGATCACAGGGACTCTGGTAAGTTCTACCTTCCGCTGCAGCATCTGGGCCTAACCTTCTTCTTTTCCCCTTGGCCTTTGAGGTGTCACAGTGAACGGAGAGTTAATTGGGGCACCCGCCCCTCCAAATGGCCACAAGAAACAGCGCACTTACTTGCGCACTATCACCATCCTCATCAACAAGCCAGAGAGATCTTATCTCGAGATCACACCGAGCAGAGTCATCTTGGATGGTGGGGACAGACTGGTGCTCCCCTGCAACCAGAGTGTGGTGGTGGGGAGCTGGGGGCTGGAGGTGTCCGTGTCTGCCAACGCCAATGTCACCGTCACCATCCAGGGCTCCATAGCCTTTGTCATCCTCATCCACCTCTACAAAAAGCCGGCGCCCTTCCAGCGACACCACCTGGGTTTCTACATTGCCAACAGCGAGGGCCTTTCCAGCAACTGCCACGGACTGCTGGGTAGGAAGCTGCGCTCTCCTCACGCTGGGCATCTGAGACCCGATGCTTTTCCTTGTCCTCCCAGGTCAGTTCCTGAATCAGGATGCCAGACTCACAGAAGACCCTGCAGGGCCCAGCCAGAACCTCACTCACCCTCTGCTCCTTCAGGTGGGAGAGGGGCCTGAGGCCGTCCTAACAGTGAAAGGCCACCAAGTCCCAGTGGTCTGGAAGCAAAGGAAGATTTACAACGGGGAAGAGCAGATAGACTGCTGGTTTGCCAGGAACAATGCCGCCAAACTGATTGACGGGGAGTACAAGGATTACCTGGCATCCCATCCATTTGACACAGGGATGACACTTGGCCGGGGAATGTCCAGGGAGCTCTGAAGCTGGCAGCCTTAAAGATGCAAGTGCATGAAGGACAGTGATGTGGGGAGGCCGTGGGGCAGCTCTTTTCATGGCTTGTACACGCCTCAGCTCCTGGCAATTAGCTGGACTCCATGACCCACCCCTGGTGCAGCATAGATCCGACGTCTGTCTGGGCGAAGGGTAGGGGTGGGTAGGGGCGGGAAGCCTGAGTGCAAATGTCATTTCCCTCTACTGCCTCTTCCTGCCTCTCCCCACCCTGCCCACATCCACAGAGGGGAGAGAAGGGTCATAGCTAAATGCAACAAAGTCTGTATCTTGTCCCAACCTGCTTTTCTGTTCTGTTAGCATATCATAAAGTAAGCCTTTCTGGTGAAGGAAGGTTGCTATGAAACTTTTTTTCTTGGTGGAAATGGACAAGTTTAGGCACTCTGCTTTTTGCCTTACACTAATGCTTAGAAAGCTGTCTTTTCAGTGGTGTTGCAGCCCCCAGATGTGTGGCCAACCTCTGCTGCAAAGGAATCTCTTGCTGAGTCCAGGCCACCAATCAGGCAAATAGCCCATACATTTGATCGTTGTAAACCATGAAGTCTTTTCTTGCAAGACGTTTTTCTTCTGCTGTGGTATCTTGCCCTTAAAAATTAGTTTTCATTAAAAAGAAATTTGATTGAAAATAGAAACATCTACAGCTCAGATACTGATCTCTTTCTAATGGGCTTTGTAAACCACTTGACTTTGCTAATGGCTATTCTCCAATTTGTTCCAATAAGCTAAGGGCTTTTCATACACAGGACAACTCCATGTGGTTGATTTTACTGGCATGTCTTGGTGACGAAGAGTTGGCCAAGTGAATGATGCATCTTTTACTTGGAGCTCTCCAGCCTTTGTCATAGTTCCCAGACCTTTTTTCCTTGTGGTCATCCAGGAGGTGATCAATTACATGTGCACAGTGCTAGGACGGGAGGCAGAGCCGGCTCAGAGCAGGTCCACCAGCCCACCTATAGCAGGAAGCGTGTCGGTGCTTAGGAAATCTAGGACTTCCAGCTTCCCTCATGTCAGATAGAAAAAAAGTCAGGAAACCAGCTCGTGGACAGGGGCTTTGGTTCCAAAACTTGGACAAACCTGATGCCTTAAGGAAAAGGTTAAGATGAGAGGGGACTTCCAGAGTCAATGAACGTCACCCTTCAGCGGACGGATACCGGGAGCGCTTGGGCGAAACAGCAGAGAAAGAAAGACTGTGGTCGGGGAAGTGGAATGCTTCGATGCAGGCCAGAGTTCAAGGCTCTGGGGCTGGCCTCACAAGAGGCTTCTTCCACGGGGCTTGACACCAGAGCAGCCCCCGCGTGAAATGAGAAGGCATGCTTAGCACTGGGAGGAAAAGCTGAGTTAAGAAAATTCTTTATCATGTTTGCCTTCCCTGGGGAAACATTCAGGCAGTAAAATGACATCCACGTGTTCCTGTCGGACGCAGCGGCTTCGGGAACAAGTTAGCGCTGGGGGACTATCTGGGCTCGTCTCTCTCTGCTTCGTGAACCCACCACACCAGGGCCTGTCTGCTGTGCTATTTATTTGCCTTCCGTCTTCCCAACCTCAGCTGCCTGTATTCATGCCAGAGGTGCAAAGGCTGCCAGCCAGTGCTGCTGACAGATGCTTTCAGACTGTAGAGCTCAGAGAAAGGGAGCGGCAGCTAGAGGTAGCCAGGGAGCTGGCCAGGCTCCCCGGGGCCTTCCTATTATGTAAATCCCAGCTGGACAGACAGCCCTGGAGCCAGGTGGCCCTGTCCCCTGTGGAGCACTTGGAGCAGTGATCTGTTGTTCCAGGTGTAAGTCTCGACACTGCAGAAATGAGGACGTTATTAGGAAAGACCAGTTCCTACTGCCTGTGTTGCTACTTTAAGAGCTGAGAAAAACATTCCAATGAGCTATCCATAGCTAACTTGCTTGCTCAGAAAAACATAAGTAACAAAGTTGAGCTTTCATTTTTAAAAATTATATTTTACTTTAGAAAAATATCACCTTTTTTCTTCCTCTTCTTTACGTGTAGATCTTTTTTTTTTTTTTCAAATGGGGTCAGTACCTGAAAGCCCGAAACCCCATACCAAGCTTATAGTTAGGACCTTTGCATTTGATAAAAAAAAAATATAGTATTTTCTGTTGTCCAGAAAATCTTCCCAGATAGGGAAACTGAGGCAGAGAGTGCCGTGGAGTGGTTTTTGCCAAGTCATACAACATACTTAATGCAGGGCTACACTGAACCTCCAGAATCATTTTGTTTGCTTTGACCCTGTTTCACCATCTGGGCAATCATTTATTTTCCTTGAGCATTTATAAACCAGGGCGAGGGTTGTTCCAAAATGAGTAATTGAATGAGATGAAGAAATATGTCATAATTAGAGGAGATAAATCTCCTTGTTATCACAATAGTTAATGTGTCATGATCACTGACTAACTGGGACCTTGAACAAGTCAGCATCTCTGCCTTTCAAAATGAAGGAACATTGTTCTCTATCCTCCCCTGACCCCCGACGGCCCCATGCTAGGTGCACCATCTTCCTCCATTTGACTTTTTAATGCTTTACAACTTCAGGCTAAAGGGAGGGGATGTTGGGAGGAGAAACCATCACAAGATTCCCTCGGTGCCACAGCTGTGCTGAGGAGGCCGGGGACTGGGAATCGGAGTGGGCACCTCTGTGTTTCTCTAGGGAGTAACATTCAACATTTAATTGAATCGTGTGTCCTGATAGGTGGATTAGGAACAGGATTCATTCCTTTAACTTTAACTTTTGGCTAAACGACATGCCTTGGATTGAGTGTATATGTCTTCCCCAAATTCATATGTTGAAGCTTAAATCCTGAATGTGATGGTTCTTGGAATTGGGACCTTTGGAAGGTTATTGGGTCTTGAGGGCAGAGCCCTCACGAATGGGATTAAGGCCCTTATAAGAAGAGACATGGGGCCAGGTGCAGTGGCTCACACCTGTAATCCCAACATTTTGGGAGGCCGAGAAGGGTGGATCATGAGGTCAGGAGATGGAGACCATCCTGGCCAACATGGTGAAACCTCGTCTCTACTAAAAATACAAAAATTAGCTGGGCGTGGTGGTGCGTGCCTGTAGTTCCAGCTACTTGGGAGGCTGAGGCAGGAGAATCGCTTGAACCAGGCAGTCGGAACTTGTAGTGAGCCAAGATCACGCCACTGCACTCCAGCTGGAGTGACAGAGCCAAACTCCGTCAAAAAAAAACAAAACAAAACAAAAAAAAGACATGGGAGAGATGGTGTTTTTCCTCTCCACCACCTGGGGATACGATGAGAAGATGGCCACCTGCAAGCCAGGAAGACGGCCCTCACCAGACACCATGTCTGCTGGCACCTTGATCTTGGACCTCCCAGCCTCCAGAACTGTGAGAAATAAATGTGTTTTGTTTAAGCTACTCAAGTCTGTGGTATTCTTGTTAAGGCAGCCCAAGCTGACTAAGACACCAAATCATTCAAAACGTTAATTCTTTTTCTGTTCTTTAAGCTTCCCAGAATGTACACAAACAATGCTGTTATTAAAATTTAAAGGACTCTTGGAACTGTAGGACATGATCCAGCTAAAATAAATAACAAATAACACAGCTAAGCAAATACTTATAAATGTAGCTTTAAATATTTATTTTAGTTTTAAATAATTAGTGGGGTACGAGACAGTTCACATTCAAGAGACATTTTACTTAGACAAAAAATTTATAAGAGAACGATGCATAAAAACAAACAACATATTGGTCTGTTTATTTTTCTAAGGGAAAATGGAATTGGAGCTGTTGAGAATAAAACTTGAAGAATCTAACTGCACTGCTTGTTTGTAGGCATTTCTGAATTACACA